CATGCTTACGGTTGAATTTGCCAAATTTAAGATGTACATACTATGATGTAGCATGTGTATTTATTTGCACATGCAGTGGGACAATTCCTACAGTTGTCTCACACTGCTGTAGATTATTAGCAACTCCATCCTGCAGTGACATCGCTTTTCTGAATTCTATAGCACTTTTCACCTAATCCTCTGATTAGTCTGTATTTTCCGGTTCAAGTGTATCTTGTTTTTCGTTTGCTCCACTTCCCTTGTCCCTTGCACCCCACTAACAGGAAAATTCCTGGTGGTCAAAATGGCTCTAATTCTTTTTGTATACCCGGGCTTAATTCAATAGGAATTGGGATAACTTTTCAATATTTAAAAAATTTGCACTGTGAAAACGTATATTTTAAACTCTTTCTACAACTTTTCATATTTGAAGAACATATGGCAGGAAGTGGATGCTTTTGATGAAGCCAAAAGAATTTTTTTAACTTCTATTGCTAATTAACAAGGAGGTGGCCGCGGGAGCTCTTTTTTTTTTTTTTTTTTTGAGACGGAGTTTCACTCTTGTTGCCCAGGCTGGAGTGCAGTGGCGCGATCTCAGCTCACCGCAACCTCCGCCTCCCGAGTTCAAGCGATTCTCCTGCCTCAGACTCCCGAGTAGCTGGGATTACAGGCATGCACCACCAGGCCCCGCTAATTTTGTACTTATAGTAGAGACGGGGTTTCTCAGGCTGGTTCGAACTTCCGACCTCATGTGATCCACCCGCCTCCGCCACCCAAAGTGCTGGGATTACAGGCGTGAGCCACCGCGCCCGGGCCAGGCGGGAGCTTTAGGTCTTATTTTATCTTGCTCTGCCCCCGACATCGTGGTGAGAGGGGAACCTTCCTCATATCTGGGCGCTGGCCTCTCCGGGCTTGGGAGAGAGGAACTCAGTGATCATAGAGCTGGCCGAATGCCGGGGTAGAGGGGACCGGAAGTTGTTTTTTTCGCCCCCGCCCAGCGGCCGGATCGCATCTCAGCTGGTTGGCTTTGGTTAGAGCTCCCGTCAGACTTTAGTTCGGCCCTAGGATTTGGTAGCCCCGAAGTGTGGGCTCTCTCCAGTACCAGACTCATTTCAGTACCAGCCTTTGGGAAGTCGTGTGAATACCTCGGTCTCTTAGCCACAGGGATAGAATGGCGGCCTGACGGAGCCGCGGCGCCGGCGAAGTCGCTGAGGCGCGAGCTGGAACCCCCAGACCAGCTCAAACGGGAGCCAAAACTCGAAGCTTGGAAGAATTAGCAGGAAATGGCGGATGAGGCGTTGTTTTTGCTTCTCCATAACGAGATGGTGTCTGGAGTGTACAAGTCCGCGGAGCAGGGGGAGGTGGTGAGTGCTGCCACACAACCTTGAGGTCCTTTAAAGTATTTAAAACTATTGTTTTTTAAAATAGGAAAACGGACGATGTATTACTAAGCTGGAAAACATGGGGTTTCGAGTGGGACAAGGATTGATAGAAAGGTGAGCAGGTTGGATTTGAAAATTTTCTTGCAAATACTGTATTACTTCTAGTTGATCTTTTTAGGTTTACAAAAGATACTGCAAGGTTCAAGGATGAGTTAGATATCATGAAGTTCATTTGTAAAGATTTTTGGACTACGGTATTCAAGAAACAAATCGACAATCTAAGGACAAATCATCAGGTAATTAAATTAATTAAGGCCTATATTTTAAAGACTTTGGATTTTTTTTCTATTTTTGGAACAGGGCATCTATGTACTTCAGGACAACAAATTTCGCCTGCTTACTCAGATGTCTGCAGGAAAACAGTATTTAGAACATGCATCTAAGGTATTTAATGGAATAGAAGTTGGGGTTTTTGTTTACTATTTTTAATGATTTTTTTTCCTTTTAGTATTTAGCATTTACGTGTGGCTTAATCAGAGGTGGCTTATCAAACTTGGGAATAAAAAGTATTGTAACAGCTGAAGTGTCTTCAATGCCTGCTTGTAAGTTGAATTCGCCTTTCTTACAAATGTTTAATCAAAGAATTATTTGTATTTTTTTTTTTAGGCAAATTTCAGGTGATGATACAGAAGCTGTAGAACATACTGAAATGCAAGGCTTCAACAGTGTAAAGAGATAAATTATTCATGTAAAAGTATTTCAAGTAGTGATGATTTAATTACATTGTTCGATGTTTGTACAGGAGTAAGCATGTATTTTTATCAATTTAACACAGATCAAAGGAGATGAAGGGACATTCTGCCATGACATACACTTAACCAAAACTATTCAAAATGAAAACCGGATTTCAAATAACCAGACACCAAGATGCAGGGCCCTTATTTTAAACCTTTTTATTTGGTTAGAGTGATATGTATTTAGCCATAGATGGAGAAACAAAGCTCAGGGTTTGTTGAATTAGCATGAGAGAAAATTATGTACCAACAGAATTATTTGTGAGAAGAATGAACAAATTTTGATAAAGTATGAATTTGTTTTATTTTAAAAAGCAAACATACTAAATTTTTTTTATTTTATTGCTTATAATTTATTAAGAATGTTTACACCTGTATAAGGATTTCATATATACATTGTATGTGTGTATATATAAATACATATATGACTGCCTAAATTGTTTATAAATTTAATTTTTCTTTAATAGGTTTCATTCCTTCAGAGCTCCATTAATGTAATCAAAATGAAATATAGATTAGTTTAAATGTGAATTCAGTGACTCTAGGGCCAAAGAATATTAGGTATGTTTGGAAAGAATTTTTGTATTTATTCCTGTTACAGTTTTGACTTTCAACTTCTCTCCCCGTGCATGGAAGTCCTGGTAAAGGATCTAACATCTTTATTCCCTTCTTTCCTCTTCCAGCTGAGCAGAGTTGGATAATTGAATTAGTCATTCTGACATTCTTTGGACCATATCATCTTAGTGGTTTGGGGTCAGTGCTCATCTGATATATCTTTCTTACCACCTCTTCTACTTACTTTCTCTTACTTAAATTATCTGGCATAAGCAGTTATCTCCAGCTTTTGTTAGAATCTTGCATGTTGATTACTAAAACTATACTTTGTTTCCCATTTATTTATTACCCTTTTGCATGTATTTGTGTGACAGGGAACTCTGCAGCAGGGGGTGACTGACACACCAAACAAGATGTTTCACTGGGTACTCTGCCATAGAAATGGCAGATTAAGAAGATTGACTATACCAAACATTATATTAAAAACACAAAATAAAAACTATAAAAATGTACTTTAGGACATTAAAGAAAACTCAAGTTAGAAGCATACCATTTTCCTTTCATGGAAGGGTACAGTATTACAAAGATAATTTGTTTAACTTGATTTATTAAATTCTAGTTATGTGCCCTATAATGATGTTTCAGTCAGTGACAGACCTCATATATGGCAGTGGTTCCATAAGATTACAATACTGTATTTTTACTGTACCTTCTTTATGTTTAGATATGCAAGTACTTACCATTGTGTTACAGTGTCCTACAGTATTCACTACAATAATATGCTGTACAGGTTTGTAGCCTAGGAGCAATAGGCCATAGCTTAGGTGTATAGTAGATCATACCATCTAGGTTTGTGTAAGTACACTCTGTGATTGTACAATTTTAAAATCTCCTAATGATGATGCATTTCTCAGAATGTATCCCCTTTGCTAAGCAATGCATGACTGCAATCCTAATTCTCACATGTTTTGGGGAAAAAATTTTAATTTTGAAAAAATTTAGGAAAGTTCCTACCAAATATACATGTATAAAGTTTATTAAAAGTCATAATGACCCAGGAATAGCTAATGACACAGAAGTAGATCAAAATAGAACACAATAGAGAACTTCAAAATAAAACAGGTGTGAGAATTGTGTGTGTGAAAAAGCTGGGTTCAAATAAGTTGGTTTGTTAGACATTCATATGCCTACCCATCAGCCATTTCGTTCTCCCTTCCTTGCTGACAAAGCCCCATTTTTTTTTTCTTTTTTTTTGGCCTAAAACTCTGTATGGCTGCCTTGTGCTATAGAATAGGGTGCTTCCCTAGCCTAGAGAGGGTGAGTGTTGATTAGATTCTGTGCCAATCATGGTAATTGGCTTACTTGATCATTTGATGGAATCTAGGCTAACGAGACAAAGGAAGTCTGAAGGCTTTGAATAAGAAATTTTCTGTTGCTCTTAACAATTGATACAAGTTAGGGATTTGCCAGCATCCCTCTTCTGCTTCTCAGTGAAGATATGTGATATGGATGTTTGAAGCTAATCTGCAACAGCCTTCTGATGGCCATGAAAGGACAAGTATGGAGATGAAAGCTATCACACTGAGAATAGTGGGATGTAGATAGAAAGCACCTGAATTGTGCTTCTGAATTAACCAATCCAGGAACTGCTTTACCTTTGGACTTTTTGTTATGTGAGATATTCTTTATATTGTTCCATTTGCTTTGGGTATATGTATATTGTTACTTGTAGCCAAAAAGAAACCTCTCTTAGTAGAAACAAAGGGAGAGTTAGGTTATTCAAAAATTAGTATGGGACAATTGAATATGCCTTTTTCTGCGGGAGTAGGTGGGGAGAAACTTAAAGGTTCACTTGTAAAACAATAAAGTACTAAAGAAAATGTGATAATACTTTCGTGATTTTGTGGTGGAGAAGGC